CGAATTAAACGTCTCTGGGCGGTTATTGTCTTTCTCTAATTGCTCCAACAATGGCCTCTATTAAAATGGAGACACCCAATTAAAGGCCCCGCCGGGCCGCTCTCGGCTGCCGGCAAAGCTCTGGCCCCCGGCCTGCGACGTGCAGACCGCGGGGCCGCGGACCCGGCTGGTGCGGGGTACTGGCGCCGGCCTCGACACCTTTGGCCTCCACTTCCTCCCCAGACTCACAGCGACAGCGGCCGCTTCACACCGTTTTTATTGACCGATCGCAGCCCAGCAAGATTGATCGAGCTGGAATGGGAAGGGACTTCTCCTCCCCCAGGCCCAGCTCGCCAGGGCCTCGGGCCGTGCTGCAGTTTCTGGCCTTTGGTGTCGCTCCCCGCCCCCCAGCCCCGCAGATTCCCGGCTTCTTTTCTGTCTGCGCGGCCGGGACCGCCCAGGCAGGCGCCGGGGCTCCGGGGCTCCGGGGGGAGGGACTCGGCGGCTCGGCTCGGCTCCGCTTCTTTCTTCTGCCTGCAAATATTTGCTGCCTCGCTGGAAATCCGACGATTTCGCGCGCGCTCTGCTTGCAAAGTCTTTAAGTAAACACGCTCAAATGACCGCCCCGGGCGGCCCGAGGCACGCTCTCTCCCCCTCCGCGGGATTAGTAACTTTAGGACTTCGACCCCGGGGCTCCGCTTTGCCTGTTACCCAGGTCGGGCAGCGCGCGGGCGCCCGGGGCCGCTTCTCCCGGCACCTCGGCCCCGCGGAGCTCGCCTGGAAGCGCCGGTTGCCTGGCTCTGGTGGGTGGCCCGGCCGCGAGCATCTCCGCGCCCTGGGTCTGTAGCCCTAGGGCTGAGCCCCAGAAAGCCGCGCCTCCGCTCTGCGCCATGGCCTCTGCTTTCTGTACCCGACTGGGTTTCCCCACTTCCACTGGGACAGGGTCTCTTCGCCCCTGGGAGGGCGGGTGGGAGGGACTTGCACGTGGGCATGTGTTTGGGGGTGTGTGTGGTAGCTTAACCCCTACCGAGTGGAGAAAGTCCGGCTCCATTTCTCACCTTTTTCCCAAGAGGACACACATACCCCGCTCAACTTGACGCCTAAAGCAGCCGCTTCCAGGCCTGGGGTTTCGGATAGGCCAAGCCGGCTGCTGCCGACCCGCACGCCGCCCCGGGCCCCGGCTCCTCTCTAGGCGGTGGCCGCGCCGTCGCCTGCTCGGCTGCGGGATGCTTGCTCCCAAGGTCCCAGGCGTCCAGGTTGATCGCCAGCCCCTTACCCTGGTGAGGGAGGCCTTGCGCCCTGCAGAAGCCCCGGGCCCTGCGGCGGCGGCGGCGGCATCCTCCTGGTCGCCTCCTCGCTTTCCTCCACCCGAGCTCCGCCGGCTGCTCCTTGGGAGGAAGGGGACTCGCTAGACCAGGCCGAGGCCCAGGTACCTGGGAGGGGGTCGCGTCAGGTCTGCGGTCTTTTCTTTTTGTCTTTGAAATAATTCTTAGCCTCAGAAGTCAGCATTTTCAAGACCTGGCATCCGCAGCGTTTCTGACGCGGGGACTTCTCTCTTCGGCTCTGAGGTCTCCGCGCGCAGAACCCATGGCAGCTTTTGGTCTTACGCGTGGCTGTGAGCTGGGCTCACGCTGCGTGGCGCATCCACCCCTCGATTGACGCGCGGAGAAGCATTTTTCATTTTTTCTTTCAGCTTGTATCCTTAAATCTTAATCCCGGGCTTCTTAGCAAAAATGCGTGTGCATTCGTTTCTCCTTGTTTATGGAGAGGTTTCCGGTGAATGTTAGACAGCAACTAAATAATTAAAAGGTTTAGAGAGCGCTGTGAGCAGGAGAAGATGCGGGCAGCCTGGCTGGCCCAGGAGAGACGAGTGGTCAGAGAATGAAAGGAAAATCGATGCCTCTTAACTGGGCCGCCTAATAACGGGAGACCAAGTGGGCTCAGGAGAAACGTGGCGGGGGGGGGGGGAGCTTTCTTTAAAAAATTGGGGTTCTTTCTTTCTGTCCTATATATGGAAATTCAGCCCTGATTTCAAACAAACATCAGATTTAAGAAGGTGAGGACTCCAAAGAAGATCCAAACGCGAGACCAGGAAGATTCACGTTTCCACTACTTCTTCCAATACATTTCACTAATCTTTCTACAGGGATAGTGTTTTAAAACACGACGACCCTCACACACCAAGGTGAAGTTGAATATTGTTGTTGTTCCTTCACCGCATGAAAGGAATCCTTCAGAACTTACTTTCAGGGACGGCTTCTTCTATCTCGAATTTTTGCATTTGTAGGGAATTTTATGGGGTAGAGGAGCGAAGAGGGAACAATGTCTCCAATTCAAATAAAACCCCAAATTAAGCTCTCAGCCCCATCGGTGGGATAGCCTGCGGGGGAACCCACTCCCTCTCCTGGCAGCATTGCCCTGGGGGCGAGCAGAGAGTGGATTTGGAGTCTTCTTTTCCCGCCTGACCCCTGCTCGCCCGAGCAGCATTTTCGGGCCAGCGGCTGCAGCCACCCGGGCGCCGCTAGGGGATGCAGTGGCTCAAAGGACCGAGCGGGCGGTGCAGGTTGGAACCCGCGGGGCGGACCAATCGCGGCTCGGCCACAGCCTCGCCCGCTGATTGGTCCCTCCAGGCCCCGCCCCCGCTCGCCCCGCCCCTCTCGCTGGGGCGCCTCGGAGCCGCGTGCCCTCCGCCCCGGGGTGCCCATTGCGCAGAGCGTGGCCTGGAGACCCGCGAGCCGGGGAAGGTCGCCGTGGAGTCCCGACCAGAGGCCGGGGTTGGGGTCGGTGCAGACCGAGGGCTGGTTTCCTTGACTGTGGGAGAAACGCCGGGAGCCGGAGTAAGTAGGGCTCCGGGCGGGGCGAAAGGAAACTCATCCAGGTCTCCCATTCTCTCCCTTGCAGGTGACCCGAGGAGGGACTCCGCCTCCGAGCGGCTGAGGACCCCGGTGCAGAGGAGCCTGGCTCGCAGAATTGCAGAGTCGTCGCCCCTTTTTACAACCTGGTCCCGTTTTATTCTGCCGTACCCAGTTTTTGGATTTTTGTCTTCCCCTTCTTCTCTTTGCTAAACGACCCCTCCAAGATAATTTTTAAAAAACCTTCTCCTTTGCTCACCTTTGCTTCCCAGCCTTCCCATCCCCCCACCGAAAGCAAATCATTCAACGACCCCCGACCCTCCGACGGCAGGAGCCCCCCGACCTCCCAGGCGGACCGCCCTCCCTCCCCGCGCGCGGGTTCCGGGCCCGGCGAGAGGGCGCGAGCACAGCCGAGGCCATGGAGGTGACGGCGGACCAGCCGCGCTGGGTGAGCCACCACCACCCCGCCGTGCTCAACGGGCAGCACCCGGACACGCACCACCCGGGCCTCAGCCACTCCTACATGGACGCGGCGCAGTACCCGCTGCCGGAGGAGGTGGATGTGCTTTTTAACATCGACGGTCAAGGCAACCACGTCCCGCCCTACTACGGAAACTCGGTCAGGGCCACGGTGCAGAGGTACCCTCCGACCCACCACGGTGAGTGCGCCCGGGGTGCCGGGGCTCCCGCCCTCTCTCCTGCCCTTTCCCCGTTGCCCCACAGGGAGCCAGGTGTGCCGCCCGCCTCTGCTTCATGGATCCCTACCCTGGCTGGACGGCGGCAAAGCCCTGGGCAGCCACCACACCGCCTCCCCCTGGAATCTCAGCCCCTTCTCCAAGACGTCCATCCACCACGGCTCCCCGGGGCCCCTCTCCGTCTACCCCCCGGCCTCGTCCTCCTCCTTGTCGGGGGGCCACGCCAGCCCGCACCTCTTCACCTTCCCGCCCACCCCGCCGAAGGACGTCTCCCCGGACCCATCGCTGTCCACCCCAGGCTCGGCCGGCTCGGCCCGGCAGGACGAGAAAGAGTGCCTCAAGTACCAGGTGCCCCTGCCCGACAGCATGAAGCTGGAGTCGTCCCACTCCCGTGGCAGCATGACCGCCCTGGGTGGAGCCTCCTCGTCGACCCACCACCCCATCACCACCTACCCGCCCTACGTGCCCGAGTACAGCTCCGGACTCTTCCCCCCCAGCAGCCTGCTGGGCGGCTCCCCCACCGGCTTCGGATGCAAGTCCAGGCCCAAGGCCCGGTCCAGCACAGGTAGGAGCCAGCTCTTCCCTGGAGCCTTTTCTCCTAAGTGGCTTATCTGTGCTTTTGTTTCCAGAAGGCAGGGAGTGTGTGAACTGTGGGGCAACCTCGACCCCACTGTGGCGGCGAGATGGCACGGGACACTACCTGTGCAACGCCTGCGGGCTCTATCACAAAATGAACGGACAGAACCGGCCCCTCATTAAGCCCAAGCGAAGGCTGGTAAGTTCTCGGGAAGGGATGGATTCCATGCTGATTTCACCCTCTCCTCTCTCCCCACTCTCAGTCTGCAGCCAGGAGAGCAGGGACGTCCTGTGCGAACTGTCAGACCACCACAACCACACTCTGGAGGAGGAATGCCAATGGGGACCCTGTCTGCAATGCCTGTGGGCTCTACTACAAGCTTCACAATGTAAGTGGACTGGGATCAGCAAGAACAGGGCTAAAAAAAAAAAAAAAAATTGATCTTTGTTTAGATTAACAGACCCCTGACTATGAAGAAGGAAGGCATCCAGACCAGAAACCGAAAAATGTCTAGCAAATCCAAAAAGTGCAAAAAAGTGCATGACTCACTGGAGGACTTCCCCAAGAACAGCTCGTTTAACCCGGCCGCCCTCTCCAGACACATGTCCTCCCTGAGCCACATCTCGCCCTTCAGCCACTCCAGCCACATGCTGACCACGCCCACGCCGATGCACCCGCCATCCAGCCTGTCCTTTGGACCACACCACCCCTCCAGCATGGTCACCGCCATGGGTTAGAGCCCTGCTCGATGCTCACAGGGCCCCCAGCGAGAGTCCCTGCAGTCCCTTTCGACTTGCATTTTTGCAGGAGCAGTATCATGAAGCCTAAACGCGATGGATATATGTTTTTGAAGGCAGAAAGCAAAATTATGTTTGCCACTTTGCAAAGGAGCTCACTGTGGTGTCTGTGTTCCAACCACTGAATCTGGACCCCATCTGTGAATAAGCCATTCTGACTCATATCCCCTATTTAACAGGGTCTCTAGTGCTGTGAAAAAAAAAATGCTGAACATTGCATATAACTTATATTGTAAGAAATACTGTACAATGACTTTATTGCATCTGGGTAGCTGTAAGGCATGAAGGATGCCAAGAAGTTTAAGGAATATGGGAGAAATAGTGTGGAAATTAAGAAGAAACTAGGTCTGATATTCAAATGGACAAACTGCCAGTTTTGTTTCCTTTCACTGGCCACAGTTGTTTGATGCATTAAAAGAAAATAAAAAAAAGAAAAAAGAGAAAAGAAAAAAAAAGAAAAAAGTTGTAGGCGAATCATTTGTTCAAAGCTGTTGGCCTCTGCAAAGGAAATACCAGTTCTGGGCAATCAGTGTTACCGTTCACCAGTTGCCGTTGAGGGTTTCAGAGAGCCTTTTTCTAGGCCTACATGCTTTGTGAACAAGTCCCTGTAATTGTTGTTTGTATGTATAATTCAAAGCACCAAAATAAGAAAAGATGTAGATTTATTTCATCATATTATACAGACCGAACTGTTGTATAAATTTATTTACTGCTAGTCTTAAGAACTGCTTTCTTTCGTTTGTTTGTTTCAATATTTTCCTTCTCTCTCAATTTTTGGTTGAATAAACTAGATTACATTCAGTTGGCCTAAGGTGGTTGTGCTCGGAGGGTTTCTTGTTTCTTTTCCATTTTGTTTTTGGATGATATTTATTAAATAGCTTCTAAGAGTCCGGCGGCATCTGTCTTGTCCCTATTCCTGCAGCCTGTGCTGAGGGTAGCAGTGTATGAGCTACCAGCGTGCATGTCAGCGACCCTGGCCCGACAGGCCACGTCCTGCAATCGGCCCGGCTGCCTCTTCGCCCTGTCGTGTTCTGTGTTAGTGATCACTGCCTTTAATACAGTCTGTTGGAATAATATTATAAGCATAATAATAAAGTGAAAATATTTTAAAACTACAAAATGACATCGTATCCACGTGGTGGCCGAG